GGAGATCAGCCCTGCGCTTTGCGGCATTGTATGACGTCAAGTAGGCGAGGCTTCGGAGGCGAGCGAAGGGCGGGACCAAGGCCAAGAGCCCGACAGTTACGCCACTCACACTTGCGGAAGAGTTAACGGGACAGCGGTGCAGGCCAATCGCAACCAGTCCTCTGGAGGCAGGGAGACTGGGGTGGAGACTTCGGAGACTGCAGTTGCAGGTGGGTGAGCTCCGGGGTCTGAGGGAGGAGTGGGATGGTAGCCCTTATTCTCAGGGTCTGAGTTGGCCCCTGTGACCCACAGAGAAGAGAATGTCCTTGGCTTCAGCTGCTTCGTGTACGGGGCACGAGAGGTTTCCATCTCTAGGAGGGGGTCTGCAGTGGTGCCCCCTGCAGTTGTGCAACGCATCAGCCCTGAGTTCCTTCTTTCCCTGCCCCCATCCGCATCAGCCTAAGACCCACCCTCACACAGTACGCTCCCGACCCTTAGCAGCAGCCTACCTGAAACCCTCCCTCCGAAGGCCGAGCAGAGGCACTATCCCCAGTGCGCAACACTGACCCCGCCTGGATCCGAGGCTGCCAGCGAGCAGCTGAGCTAATGCTGGCTGTTTATTTGGGGCGATGAAGCGACCCAGGTGCTGTTTTGCTATTGCCAAGCCTGGGCTAGAGCACTAGCGAGAAAACAGGATTCCATTGTTGAGGTATCAGTGTTTCCATCATGACAGAGGTCCTTGCTCTAACAGCAACAGAAACAAGTAAATAACTTTGCTCAGTTATTTTCTCAGACTTTGCGAAGGGTCATATTGATGTATGTCTGTTTCCTTAGTTGTTCCGTGTAGGCTGTTGTTGACTCTCGTATGAAAGCCCACGCGATCCAAGTGCCCTGCAGGTTTTGGTCCAGGGAAAAGTTGGTCTCTGCAGATGACTGTAAATGACTACCTGGAGGTCGATTAAAGTGCGGTACTGCGGGATTCAGCCGATTTCCTTCTTCCTCTGACTGCCCGGAAATATCAGCCAAAGGCCAGCGGTAGTAATTAACACAATTACCTGCCTATGATTTCTGTCCTATTTAAGATGGGTTCTATTATGTTTTTATCTATACTTGTCTTCATTAACTTTTCGTGATATCATAAGCCCCCCGAATCCCTCGAAAGTAGATGGGATTCTGAGCACACACACACACAAATTCAGATCCCCAAAGGACAGTAAAACGAATTATTGGCTTAATATATCATCTTAGCTAACCAAAAGCCTGTGTCAGCTGCCATGTTGAAAATCTGCTTACCAGCTGCAGGGAGCTTACAATCTGGTAAGGCAAATAAATCATACGCATAAAAAGTACTACTACATCGGTGATTTTGTTTTTATTCTAGTTCTAAGGACATATGGAATTGGCTATGGATAATTCATATGCTTTCAATCAACGAAGCACATGTAATGGAATTCCATCTGAGAAGAAAAACAACTTCCTTGTATCAGAAGATCATGGACAAAAAATCTTAAGTGTACTACAGAATTTTAGAGAACAAAATGTCTTTTATGATTTCAAAATAATTATGAAAGATGAAATAATCCCGTGTCATCGTTGTGTGTTAGCAGCATGCAGTGACTTTTTCAGGTACTTTACCTTGTCTATGCCTCAGATTTTATTTGCTGTTTTTCTGTGTTCTTTATTTTTGCAGGGCTATGTTTGAAGTAAACATGAAAGAAAGAGATGATGGAAGTGTTACCATTACTAATTTGTCCTCCAAGGCAGTAAAAGCATTTCTCGATTATGCCTATACTGGAAAAACAAAAATAACAGATGATAATGTGGAAATGTTCTTCCAGTTGTCATCATTTCTTCAAGTTTCCTTCCTATCCAAAGCTTGCAGTGACTTTTTAATAAAAAGTATTAATCTTGTCAATTGTTTACAGTTATTATCTATATCAGATAGCTATGGCTCCACCAGTTTGTTTGATCATGCATTACACTTTGTACAACATCACTTTTCTTTATTATTTAAATCCAGTGATTTCTTAGAGATGAATTTTGGAGTACTACAGAAATGTCTGGAATCAGATGAATTAAATGTTCCTGAAGAAGAAATGGTACTGAAAGTTGTCCTTAGTTGGACTAAACATAACTTAGAATCAAGGCAAAAGTATCTGCCTCATTTGATTGAAAAAGTGAGATTACATCAGTTATCTGAGGAGACACTTCAGGACTGTCTGTTCAATGAAGAGAGTTTACTCAAAAGCACAAACTGTTTTGACATAATCATGGATGCAATTAAGTGTGTGCAAGGTTCTGGTGGACTCTTCCCTGATGCTCGACCATCCACAACTGAGAAATACATATTCATTCACAAAACTGAGGAAAATGGAGAAAATCAATATACATTTTGCTATAACATTAAATCTGATTCATGGAAAATACTGCCGCAATCACACCTGATTGATTTGCCAGGATCTAGTCTTTCGAGTTACGGAGAGAAAATATTCTTGACAGGTGGTTGCAAAGGGAAATGTTGTCGAACGGTTCGACTGCATATTGCCGAGTCATATCATGATGCCACTGATCAAACCTGGTGCTACTGTCCAGTGAAAAATGATTTCTTCTTGGTATCAACTATGAAAACACCAAGAACCATGCATACATCAGTTATGGCTCTCGATAGATTATTTGTCATAGGTGGAAAAACTAGAGGATCCCGGGACATTAAAAGTCTCTTAGATGTTGAATCTTACAATCCTCTTTCCAAAGAATGGATATCTGTTAGCCCATTACCCAGAGGCATATACTATCCAGAAGCAAGCACATGCCAAAATGTAATTTATGTTCTTGGATCAGAGGTAGAGATTACAGATGCTTTTAACCCATCACTTGATTGCTTTTTTAAATACAATGCTACAACTGATCAGTGGTCTGAACTAGTAGCAGAGTTTGGGCAATTTTTTCATGCAACATTAATTAAAGCTGTACCAGTAAACTGTACACTGTATATATGTGACCTTTCCACCTATAAGGTTTATAGTTTTTGTCCAGACACTTGTGTTTGGAAAGGCGAAGGATCTTTTGAGTGTGCAGGCTTTAATGCAGGTGCAATTGGAATTGAAGATAAAATTTATATATTAGGTGGTGATTATGCACCAGATGAAATCACAGATGAAGTGCAGGTCTACCACAGCAACAGGTCTGAATGGGAAGAAGTTTCACCAATGCCTAGAGCCTTAACAGAATTTTACTGCCAGGTGATTCAGTTTAATAAATACAGAGACCCATGGTTTTCTAATCTATGTGCTTGAACATTCTAAAACGAGTCCAGTTCTAGTAACCTAAAGTAAATTTGTTAACCAAAATGATAGGTAAAAAGATCTATACATCTTAATGAAATAAAACATTCCTGCTTTTAGTTATTATGTATGTACACCATATATGAATAAACAGTTTCCAAAAACTTAAAATACAAAATATATTTTACCAAAAATTATACTGAATATAATTTAACCTTGGGGAATCCAGAATACTTAGTATTTTCACATGAAACTACAAATCATAGACTCTGACACTTTGATTTTTAAAGTACTCTGTCCATAAAAGATTTGTACTGTTTAGATGGGAGAAACCTCTAGAGAGAGTAAAAATGAATTACACTGTATCTTATATGAAGTAAAAAATAAATCAGAGGTGAGAATATTGTTACTGCGGGTATGAGTTGTTGAATTCCTATCATTTGTGATGATTGGTTAACTTCTTTTAGGTACCCTTTTTACCCTTTTTTAGTTCAGAAATAATTCTCCCAGCTTTATAAATAGTACACTAAACATAGTTTAACTTTTTTTAATGACTCATTTTTTCATTAAAAGCATAATGTACCATGTTATAATGCCATTAGCAGTTACTTAAATGCTTTAAAAATTGCTGATTAGTTTTCAATGTCAGTTGGTTTCAATTTCTAGCTCTCTCTCTCTCTCTCCTCCCCCCCTCTCATTTTCTGGTTCAATCTTAGTAAATTAACATTCTGGATTTAATTAGTAGTTCTAAGTTACACCTGGCCTGAGTTTATGTTAACATGTAACCCTCAATTGGAAATTTTTGGATTCTGGGATGGCAGTACTAAAATACTTTTTATGTATCATTGCTAGGTTCCAGCCTAATTAAGGACATAGAAAATTGACCTCTAATTAAGTGGATCATTATTATGGCATTTCTTAAGCTTTATCCAAATTTCAGCTACATAAAACATTTCAGGATTTAAATTAGTACCATATCAATTTTCTGTGATGATGTATACCAACTATAAAGCACTATGTTGGTTTACTACTTCAGTAAATTATTCTTAGTGAATTATTTTCTAAATTAAAAAAAATGACTTGGCTTTTGGTATTGATAATAGTATTCACAACCTGCATCTGTTAAGATGTTTGATCTTTAACCCACACAATGTAAGGGTACTGTTGTCATTGTTCTCAGGTAGGTGATTCTGCCTTCCAAGAGTATATGTTTCTTTAATCAGTTTAAAAGATAAAGGCATTTTGGGTTTTAAGACCCCTGCTTTACATCTCAGGTAATGTGTAGATTGTACTTCTCTGGAACCAAATGTAGTTTTCTACACTCAGTTGTAAATGTTAATCTTTCTCAAATGTGCACATTCTTTAAAAGTGTGTTCCTAAGTAGAAATACACCTAAATGAAGATTCTCTTATTTTATCATATAAATTTATGCAACGATAAGTTCCAAATGTATTTTTCAAAACAGAATGGAATATCAGAGTACATTTTCATGAAGTTTAAAAATCAAGGACTGTTCCTGATTAGATGACGTATTTATTGGTGGCCTTCTTATCTAAGCACATGAGTAGTTGGCTCTGAACTTTGTGTATTTGAAAAAGGAAAATTCAGTGGAGGCTTTTGTTTGTGTGTGTGTGGCTTTGAAAACAAATTATTTGAGAAAGACCATAACACAGTGAGTAGCCTATATGTGCATTTACTGAATTGTTAATTTAAGGATATATATTAATAGAGTATGTTTAAAATAAATATTGTTTTCATCACTGACTTTAGGAATTGTTCATCTATTTCAGAAAGGA